ACATAACATGATATTAAATGATTATGAAGCTGAAAGACATTTTCTAAACAATCAGAAATTAAGAAACAAGTATTGATCAACCATGCTAGAAGACAGATTGAATTATCTTTATATCCTCTTTGGAGAAAATATTACAAAATTGTTGTCACATGAAGAAGGGATCAATAAGCATGTGGGCAATAATGTAGGAAAAAATACAAATGTGTGGCAGGCATTATTTAATAAAAATGTTATACCTTTTTGGAAAGAGATAACATGAGATGTACACATTACAGCCATTGTATCATACACAAAAATTGAATACCCTTTTTGTTTTTCATAACATTGAAATTTTGGAGTTCACGTCAGGTGTTTTGTAGATTGTCCTACATTTTGAATACATCTGATTGTTTCTTCATGGTTAGATTCAGGTTAGACATTTTTTGCAAGAAGACCATATAGGCGAAGTTTTTCCTTTTTCATACGCATTACATCAGGAGGCATATGAGATCAGATGGCCATTTATTGGTAATGCTACTTCTGGTTATTTGGTTAAGACGGAGCATATATCTTTAAGTTGTTAATCACACAGCCACTGTATCCAGACTGCTGAGAAGCAAACTATCAGGCAAAATTCAGGGCGCGCAGCAGGAGGCAGTCGCTTTCCCGGCTCTGGGGAAAACGATCCAACCACGCCCACTCTCCTGCCCGCCCGCGCCTCCTTTCCGGGAAAATGGGCTCTGAGAACCAGAGCGCCCTTTCTCCCACGCGCCCAAATCTTTTCCCATCAGCATGCGTGCGCTTGCGCAGTCTCCAGGCGGCTCCTTTCCAGCGCCCGACCGCTTCTTTCTCCTGCTCTCCTCCGGCTTCCCCTCAGCTCTAGCTTTTCCCTAAGGGGTCATCACAGGGCGCCAAACGCGCGTCCGCGGGAAGGCCGGGGGCGGAGCGCGGCGCGGCGCGGCACGTCAGTGGCCTTCCGGCCGGAAGTCCGCAGCCTCCCGAGCCGCTGATTGGCTTTCAGGCTGGCGCCTGTCTCGGCCCCCGCGCCAGTTTTGGGCTGGTTGGCGCGGAATCGGGAGATTCGGGACCATGGCACCTGTGCACGGCGACGACTGTGAGATAGGGGCGAGTGGTGAGGGACAATTCCGCGCGCGGGGCTCCGGGACATCTGTTGTAAATTTTTTTTCTTTTTTCAGCTCTGTCAGATTCAGGGAGTTTTGTATCTTCTCGAGCCCGGCGAGAAAAAAAATCAAAGAAGGGGCGCCAAGAAGCCCTAGAAAGACTGAAAAAGGCTAAAGCTGGTGAGAAGTATAAATATGAAGTAAGTAACCATTTTTCTTCTTTATTCTTCCTAAGCTTTTTTCCTGAAACTTGTATAATGGTAGGTCGAGGACTTCACAGGTGTTTATGAAGAAGTTGATGAAGAACAGTATTCGAAGCTGGTTCAGGCACGCCAGGATGATGACTGGATTGTGGATGATGGTAGGTGGGGCGGAGGTGGGGGCGGGGATGTTTTTGATCCCAGTATTAAATTTTGTCCCTGCAGATGGTATTGGCTATGTGGAAGATGGCCGAGAGATTTTTGATGATGACCTTGAAGATGATGCCCTTGATGCTGATGAGAAAGGTACCTACCTTTTGTTTTCCAGGGTGTTGTTTTGCATGTTTCTAAATAATTCATATTCCAATAGGAAAAGATGGTAAAGCACGCAATAAAGACAAGAGGAATGTAAAGAAGCTCGCAGTGACAAAACCGAACAACATTAAGTCAATGTTCATTGCTTGTGCTGGAAAGAAAACTGCAGATGTGAGTTTCATGGTTTCCTTATTTTTTGTATTTTTCTCATGTTACCTTTCTTTATCATTTCCAGAAAGCTGTAGACTTGTCCAAGGATGGTCTGCTAGGTGACATTCTACAGGATCTTAACACTGAGGTAAATGAATCTCCAGGAGTTGTAAAATATGCTGGCAGTGAATATGTCTTACCTTTCCTTTTAGACACCTCAAATAACTCCACCACCTGTAATGATACTGAAGAAGAAAAGATCCATTGGAGCTTCACCGAATCCTTTCTCTGTGCACACCGCCACGGTAAAGTGTGTAGAGATACCTTCAATCTTGATCTAACTGACTAAATATTTAAAAACGTTTACAGGCAGTTCCTTCAGGAAAAATTGCTTCCCCTGTCTCCAGAAAGGAGCCTCCATTAACTCCTGTTCCTCTTAAACGTGCTGAATTTGCTGGTAAGTGTGATGTCAGGCAGAATTGCAAGAGTCACATGACAAGAATGTGTGATGATGCCTACAGGCGATGATGTACAGGTCGAGAGTACAGAAGAAGAGCAGGAGTCAGGGGCAATGGAGTTTGAAGATGGTGACTTTGATGAGCCCATGGAAGTTGAAGAGGTGGACCTGGAGCCTATGGCTGCCAAGGCTTGGGACAAAGAGAGTGAGCCAGCAGAGGAAGTGAAACAAGAGGCGGATTCTGGGAAAGGGACCGTGTCCTACTTGTAAGAGCATTTTATGACTTTTCTGGCAAATATTGAAAGGTTTTTGAAAATGTGATTTCTGCAGAGGAAGTTTTCTCCCGGATGTCTCTTGTTGGGACATTGATCAAGAAGGTGATAGCAGTTTCTCAGTGCAAGAAGTTCAAGTGGATTCCAGTCACCTCCCATTGGTAAAAGGGGCAGATGAGGAACAAGTATTCCACTTTTATTGGTTGGATGCTTATGAGGATCAGTACAACCAACCAGGTAATCATATATAAGGTAACTATATGCCTTTATCTTTTCTCGTGATTTTCACTTATTCTTTCAGGTGTGGTATTTCTGTTTGGGAAAGTTTGGATTGAATCAGCCGAGACCCATGTGAGCTGTTGTGTCATGGTGAAAAATATCGAGCGAACGCTTTACTTCCTTCCCCGTGAAATGGTAAACATTAGTGATTAGCTTTTAGTTCTCAGTTTCCCCTCTGTCCCCTTCTCTGGGATAACAGAAAATTGATCTAAATACGGGGAAAGAAACAGGAACTCCAATTTCAATGAAGGATGTTTATGAGGAATTTGATGAGAAAATAGCAACAAAATATAAAATTATGAAGTTCAAGTCTAAGGTTTGTATTTGGCGATGATTTTTTTCCAGCTCTTAAGGATTTTTTAAAATATCTACTTACCCAGCCAGTGGAAAAGAACTATGCTTTTGAGATACCTGATGTTCCAGAAAAATCTGAGTACTTGGAAGTTAAATACTCGGTAAGTCAAACAAAGAAAATTACTGGGTTTTGCAAAAAGATTCTTTTTTTTTTTCCTTTTTCAGGCTGAAATGCCACAGCTTCCTCAAGATTTGAAAGGAGAAACTTTTTCTCATGTATTTGGGACCAACACATCTAGCCTGGAACTGTTCTTGATGAACAGAAAGATCAAAGGACCTTGTTGGCTTGAAGTAAAAAGTCCACGTAAGGAAAAATACATGCTCAGAATGCTGAATGCTATTGATCTGTTGTATCTATTCTCTTTCAGAGCTCTTGAATCAGCCAGTCAGTTGGTGTAAAGTTGAGGCAATGGCTTTGAAACCAGACCTGGTGAATGTAATTAAGGATGTCAGTCCACCACCGCTTGTCGTGATGGCTTTCAGCATGAAGACAATGCAGAATGCAAAGAACCATCAAAATGAGGTTTAAAAAATAGGACAGATTTTGTACCCATGGGTAAGTGGGTTTTTTCCTCCTTTCTTTGCAGATTATTGCTATGGCAGCTTTGGTCCATCACAGTTTTGCATTGGATAAAGCAGCCCCAAAGCCTCCCTTTCAGTCACACTTCTGTGGTATGTATTTTTTTTTAAGCTGGCTTACTAACGTTGGAATCTTTATTTTTTTTCCTTTTTACAGTTGTGTCTAAACCAAAGGACTGTATTTTTCCATATGCTTTCAAAGAAGTCATTGAGAAAAAGGTAAAGTGCTCATTATATGAAGCACCTGTTTGTCGTCAGTGACTGGTGTGTTTTTATCTAACAGAATGTGAAGGTTGAGGTTGCTGCAACAGAAAGAACACTGCTAGGTTTTTTCCTTGCAAAAGTTCACAAAATTGATCCTGATATCATTGTGGTGAGTAGATGTTTGATCATGTTGTGGGGAAGAACATTATCAGCTGCCTTCTTTTTCTGACTAGGGTCATAATATTTATGGGTTTGAACTGGAAGTACTACTGCAGAGAATTAATGTGTGCAAAGCTCCTCACTGGTCCAAGATAGGTCGACTGAAGCGATCCAACATGCCAAAGCTTGGGGTAATAATAATTTTCAAAATCTTATTTATCTACATGAAGTTTGCTTTTTGTTCCCATCTTGTAGGGCCGGAGTGGATTTGGTGAAAGAAATGCTACCTGTGGTCGAATGATCTGTGATGTGGAAATTTCAGCAAAGGAATTGATTCGTTGTAAAAGCTACCATCTGTCTGAACTTGTTCAGCAGATTCTAAAAACTGAAAGGGTTGTAATCCCAATGGAAAATATACAAAATATGTACAGGTATGATCCTAGATTCTTCAGAATTCATCTGTTGATTCTGTTTCATTCTTACTTTTCTGTACAGTGAATCTTCTCAACTGTTATACCTGTTGGAACACACCTGGAAAGATGCCAAGTTCATTTTGCAGATCATGTGTGAGCTAAATGTTCTTCCATTAGCATTGCAGATCACTAACATCGCTGGGAACATTATGGTAAATTTAACTTAGAAAGGGGGAAAAAGCATCTCAAATTTAAAAAATAAATTCCATTTAATAGTCCAGGACGCTGATGGGTGGACGATCCGAGCGTAACGAGTTCTTGTTGCTTCATGCATTTTACGAAAACAACTATATTGTGCCTGACAAGCAGATTTTCAGAAAGCCTCAGCAAAAACTGGTGGGTCCAAAACTGTGTAGTATTTTGTTTTCGCTGGTGAAGTTATCTTTCCATTTGATATTAGGGAGATGAAGATGAAGAAATTGATGGAGATACCAATAAATACAAGAAAGGACGTAAGAAAGCAGCTTATGCTGGAGGCTTGGTTTTGGACCCCAAAGTTGGTAAGGCTGGGCAGTGAATTGGTTTTCTCCCAAGACTTTTTATGACGTGGCTTTTTAATTTCAGGTTTTTATGATAAGTTCATTTTGCTTCTGGACTTCAACAGTCTATATCCTTCCATCATTCAGGAATTTAACATTTGTTTTACAACAGTACAAAGAGTTGCTTCAGAGGCACAGAAAGTTACAGAGGTTTGTATTTAACCTGGGACTCTTGAAATTGAGATTTGTGTGAAATTTGTTGTGTGTTTATCAGGATGGAGAACAAGAACAGATCCCTGAGTTGCCAGATCCAAGCTTAGAAATGGGCATTTTGCCCAGAGAGATCCGGAAACTGGTAGAACGGAGAAAACAAGTCAAACAGCTAATGAAACAGCAAGACTTAAATCCAGACCTTATTCTTCAGGTATATCTTTTCACTAAGAAACATTTGAGTGAGTTGTTTGTCTTTTGTTCTGTGTGGCCTGCAGTATGACATTCGACAGAAGGCTTTGAAGCTCACAGCGAACAGTATGTATGGTTGCCTGGGATTTTCCTATAGCAGATTTTACGCCAAACCACTGGCTGCCTTGGTGACATACAAAGGAAGGGAGGTAAATGGCGTAATAACATTCACATCTCTAGAAACTTATTAATCTTGACTTTTGTTTCATTTAGATTTTGATGCATACGAAAGAGATGGTACAAAAGGTAATGTTGAGCATTTTCATTGTGTAAAACTTTGTTAATTTTTATAATTTTTGCTTTTCATCAGATGAATCTTGAAGTTATTTATGGAGATACAGATTCAATTATGATAAACACCAATAGCACCAATCTGGAAGAAGTATTTAAGTTGGGAAACAAGGTGAGATAATTTTATGAAATTATCTGCTTTACGAAGCTAATACTAATATTTGAAATTTTCACAGGTAAAAAGTGAAGTGAATAAGTTGTACAAACTGCTTGAAATAGACATTGATGGGGTTTTCAAGTCTCTGCTACTGCTGAAAAAAAAGAAGTACGCTGCTCTGGTTGTTGAGCCAACGTCGGATGGGAATTATGTCACCAAACAGGAGCTCAAAGGATTAGATATAGTTAGAAGAGATTGGTGTGATCTTGCTAAAGACACTGGAAAGTGAGTTCAGCTTTCAGTTTTGCTTTTCTTGTTCTTTGTTTTGTTTTTTTTTTTTTTTTTGCAGCTTTGTGATTGGCCAGATTCTTTCTGATCAAAGCCGGGACACTATAGTGGAAAACATTCAGAAGAGGCTGATAGAAATTGGAGAAAATGTGCTAAATGGCAGTGTCCCAGTGAGCCAGTTTGAAATTAACAAGGTAAATGTAGCATTTATTGCTGAGCCCAGCTGAAGGCTTAGAACTTTTTTGTTCCCTCTTTTAGGCATTGACAAAGGATCCCCAGGATTACCCTGATAAAAAAAGCCTACCTCATGTACATGTTGCCCTCTGGATAAATTCTCAAGGAGGCAGAAAGGTGAAAGCTGGAGATACTGTGTCATATGTCATCTGTCAGGTAAACTATTGACATTCGTAAGACTCTGACACTTTACGTGTCTTTTTATCATATCTTCTTTTAGGATGGATCAAACCTCACTGCAAGTCAGAGGGCCTATGCGCCTGAGCAGCTGCAGAAACAGGATAATCTAACCATTGACACCCAGTACTACCTGGCCCAGCAGATCCACCCAGTCGTGGCTCGGATCTGTGAACCAATAGACGGAATTGATGCTGTCCTCATTGCAACGTGGTTGGGTAAGTGTCCCAAGCTCACATAGAACCTCACATCTGAATTTGTTTTTTTCTTTTACATTAATAGGACTTGACCCCACCCAATTTAGAGTTCATCATTATCATAAAGATGAAGAGAATGATGCTCTACTTGGTGGCCCAGCACAGCTCACTGATGAAGAGAAATACAGGGACTGTGAAAGATTCAAATGTCCATGCCCTACATGTGGAACTGAGAATATTTATGATAATGTCTTTGATGGTTCGGTTAGTTGTTTCTGTCTTTCATTTTGTGAGTGAATTTTTTGTATACTTCTCCTGACTTATGTAGGGAACAGATATGGAGCCCAGCTTGTATCGTTGCAGTAACATCGATTGTAAGGCTTCACCTCTGACCTTTACAGTACAACTGAGCAACAAATTGATCATGGACATTAGACGTTTCATTAAAAAGTACTATGATGTAAGTATCCATAATGATATTCTTACATACACGTGATAAGTCTGAAGTTTTCCCTTCTCTCCAGGGCTGGTTGATATGTGAAGAGCCAACCTGTCGCAATCGAACTCGTCACCTTCCCCTTCAATTCTCCCGAACTGGGCCTCTTTGCCCAGCCTGCATGAAAGCTACACTTCAACCAGAGGTAACAGTCTCATAATGCTAAAGAACCATGTAGTAGTATTCATTTATTTTCTGTTATATTACAGTATTCTGACAAGTCCCTGTACACCCAGCTGTGCTTTTACCGGTACATTTTTGATGCGGAGTGTGCACTGGAGAAACTTACTACCGATCATGAGAAAGGTACGTTAAAATACTGTAATTACCTTTGAGTTTTGTCATCTCTTTTCTTCTGTCTTTTCTTTAGGCCTGGTGGTAACATCTGTAGGCCCTCTTGTTTCCTAACATGCCACCCAGAAGAACTAGGCTGCCCCTTTTAAGGTACTTCATAGTTTCCTATTGTCCTTTCACGTGTGTAACACGAGTTCTCACAGTACTCCTGTGAGGCAGCAGTGGATTGTGCTCATTATATTGATGAAGAAATTAAAGTTACTAAAGTTCCTTGACATTTGCAGATTTAACGCTTGTCGCTTGAACTCTTTGCAAGTGATACTGAAGGTAGGTAACATGTTAGTGTGTGTTATTTTGCTGATGCCAGATTTAAATTGAACTGAAAGAATATCCAGTCACTTAACTAATGAGCAAGCCAAGCCTACTGCTCCTCACCCACACTGCCACGGGGTCCTGTTCTGTGTTCCCCATCAGCTAAGTAGTTACACTCATGAAGTGCTAATAGTTATATTACTTTGTGGAAAATGGTCTCCAAAACAAAGACAACAGCTAGTACTGAAAAGGGTCTTAAAAGGTAGTATTTTTTAAGCCAGAAAATAAGAGTTTTATAGAAGAAATTATATGCTTTAGTGTATATGGGAATGTGGAGATTTTGGAAAGTCTCAAGATGGGTCCCATTTCAGTGTTAAGGATTTCCGCTATATTTCCTGAACTGTTAAAGTGAAAGCAGGAAAGTTTCATCATGAAAGTAGCAAAGAGCCCCTGTGGTCCTCTCTAAGCTAGTTGACATCCTTAGAATTTACTTGGTTAAATCCTTAACAAAATATTAAAAAGAAGACTGTGTCAGAGAGCACCTGTCTGGTCCTTTTCTTCTTATTGCCACTTTTTGAAGCCCACTGGTTGTGTTCTGTTTTTTGGTTTTTTTTTGAGACGGAGTCTCACTCTGTCGCCCAGGCTAGAGTGCAGTGGTGTGATCTTGGCTCACTACAAGCTCTGCCTCCTGGGTTCACGCCATTCTCCTGCCTCAGCCTCCCGAGTAGCTGGGACTACAGGCATCTGCCACCACGCCCGGCTAATTTTTTGTGTTTTTAGTAGAGATGGGGTTTCACCGCGTTAGTCAGGATGGTCTTGATCTCCTGACCTTGTGATCCACCCGCCTCGGCCTCCCAAAGTGCTGGGATTACAGGCGTGAGCCACCGTGCCCGGCCTGGTTGTGTTATTCCATCGAAAAACTGTTGCTGAATTTTGAGGGCAAGCTTTTTCTGTTTTTAATAAGTAATAACAGGTAAAGCACACACAAAACAGTTCGCATCTATTCATTCTTCTTAAAATTATATTTTTTATATTTGTGCAATTTTCTTTAGAAAAATAGATTTTAAGATGGGTAACTGTAAACTGCATTTTTAATTTCATTTTCTTACAAATAAAAAAATGATCTGAGGGTTTTTAAAAATTGTTTCTTTGATTAAGGGAATTTTTATGGTAGGAAGCTCTGACTTGACAGTTCAGAACATAGCTGTCTGTTTATTATAAAGAAGTGATTGTAGAAATACGTAAAGAATTTTGGTAAGAAAAAAGTGGTTTATATAATCTTGAGCCTCTGGGGGTTGTTATTGTTAGATATTACATAGGTTTAATCTTTAATGACATATATAATGATAAAATACAAAACTAGATAACTTATGATTCTAATTTGTGGTGTATATGCAAGGTAGAAAAATTAGTAAGGAACACTAGAATTTGTTATAGTTATCTCTAGGTGGATTATAGCTTTTCTTTTTCTTTATAATTTTATATATTTTCTACATTATGTACTCTGAGCATGTACTGCTCTCATAACATGAAAAAAATTATAAGCACTAAAATGTTATAGAGAATGTTACTCAACTTGAAGTAATTACCCAAATAATTTCACAATTGAGGGAAAAAATAACATAGAAATGAACCCAAACCAGCTTTTTTTCTCCGTGTATTTTTTTCCAAGTCAAACCTAAGGCCTTGTTACTCCAAGTGTGATCAGTAACCCAGCAGCATAGGCATCACGTGGAAGCTTGTTAGAAATGCACAATATCAGACCCACCCCTGACCTACTGCATCAGCATCTGCATTTTAACAAGATCCTCAGGTGATTCCTCCGCGTGTTAAAGTTTCAGAAGCACTGATCTAAGACACTCTCCCTTAATAACTAAAGCCTACTTCTATTTTATTCATTCATTGATTAGGGCCGTCCTTTTGGTAAAACTTTAAAACAACAACTATGCAGGCTACAGAAGGACTACCCAAGTTTTAAGGTAGAATTCATATCACAACCTGGCCTTTTGAAATATGTTTTTATTAAGCTAAAAATGCAGTGGTCTGACAAGGGCTAAGAGAGGGGAAAAAAGCCAAAAAGCATGAGTTCTTCCACTTTGTTTCTTCGTAACTAGAAGGAACAAGGGAGAAGTAAATTAGGATTTTCAAAATAGCTTTCAGCTTTTTAAGATTAGTGGCTTATAAAAGAAAGAACTAAGGCCGGGCACAGTGGCTCACGCCTGTAATCCCAGCACTTTGGGAGCACTTTGGCAGGTGGATCACCTGAGGCCAGGAGTTTGAGACCAGCCTGATCAACATGGTGAAACCTCCGTCTCTATTAAAAGTAAAAAAATTAGCCAGGCATGGTGGCACGTGCCTGTAATCCCAGCTACTTGGGAGGCTGAGGCAGGAGAATCGCTTGAACCCTGGAGGTGGAGGTTGCAGTGAGCCGAGATCGCACCATAGCACTCCAGCCTGGGCCACAGAGTGAGACTCCATCTCAATAAAAAAAGAACTGGAGTGTAGTTCTACACCCACTTCGTGTAAGGGCCACTCTCTATGTGCCCAGAGTAAAGTTTCACCCTATCACTACATTCTGGACCTCATTACAACATTGATTTAGTAGTATTTTATAAAGATTTCAAGGCATTCAACTAGATTCTTTTAATGGAAACAAGATTCTATTTCTTAAATTTTGCTACTGAAAAGTTTATTTTGAAATTTTCTTTTTCCTACTGTCACTGACTTTTCTGTGATGTTTTTATACTCACTACAAGAACGAGAAAGTTGGTATTGTCTGATGGCAGCATGCAGCCTGCTAACACTGGTTTATTTTTCTCTATGGATACTGCCTGTTTTGTTTTTGTTTTAACTTGAGATAACTTTACAATGTGACAGAAGAGAAACTACATTTTCCAAGAAATGGTCACTTTAGTTGCTTTCCCCATAAGTAGAAGTGTCTTGGCTCTGTACATTTTCTGCCATCTTCTTCAAGATAGCTAAGTTAGTATATGAAAGTTGCCATATTTTGGAGCAGCCAGCTTCCAGATTCTAATTATGTGTCTTTAAGCCCATTTCTGTAAATATGCACTCAACGTTTGCACTTTTATGTACAAAGAGACTTAGAGGCTTTCTATGATAACAGATGTGTTACTCGTTCTATAAAATCATTTCGCATTATGTCTTTTTAGTGGGCAAGTTCCTTTCCCCTTTTATAGTGACAGGTACAGCAACACAAGGGCTCTGCCATGTCTAGGTGATAATGTGGTTGATGGTCTGCATTTGCAAAGCATATTGTCATTTTTTAGTAGGAAAAATACTAAAGATTGATAAGTTTTTTTATGTACTTCTTAAAAATATGCTTCTATCACCAATGATGAAAAAAATGAAACAATTCGCAAGCAGTTAAGCCATAATGTGAGCTAATCACTTTATTTTGAAGAAAAGTATTTTTAAACAGTTGAGCTAGTGAATTTACTTTTAAAATGTATTGTGCTTACACAGTAGATGGTTTTATTTCCATGATGTTTTTTACTACATAATTATACATCTTAATTACGTAATTACTATCATAATTATTATGTAATTGCATGTACTTCCACTAATTACAAAATCAGGAAGTGTAATTATCTAGTAAAAACTTTATGAAATTTCATGCACTAAAAGTTAGTTAAAAGGCTATTCCAGTGGTCTAGTGGAAGGCTTTCCATGGTTAGTCTTCTTAGTCATAACTTTAGTTTAGAGCTGGAACTCATAGGCCAGGACAAGGATAAGTGCCAACAGACCAACACTAAACTGAGTATTGTGGTATGGGTAAGATAGACTTTGTCCCTTGTGATTTAAAAAGTCAGAGAGCATTTTAATTTTTTTGTGACTATGGAGTGTGGTAAGAATAATATCTAAATGTTTGAGGTAGGTACCACAAAAACTGTCAATGGAAAGGGCAGTTCTTTCTTAGGAAGGAATTGATTAATAGAATCAACAAGGCATTTAGGTTACACAACAGCAAGGTCTTCTATAATTCTGTAATGTGAATGGCTTATTTAATAGCTATCTCTGCCTTTAAAAGCAATAATGATATTCAGTTTTCTGTTTCTTCAGTTTGGAGAAGGTGTTTTTCCAGTTTGTGTTTATATTTACTAAGATATGAGCAAACGTATCAAGAGAGCATACTCCTTTCTACTACTTGATGTCAAAAGCAGCTTTTGAGACATAAACATAAGCGCACAAACATGTAACATCAGACCCTAAATAAAGACAAAAGGTTTAATTCAATAAAGCTATGATGCCTTTACCATTCAAAACGACATAAAAATTGCACAGTGAAACAATAGTCATGACAGCAAATTAGATATGACATCTAAATTACACTACAAAGAGAAATCCCAGAACCGTTTTTGGTCTGTAGGAGCCTATTTTAGCCCAGGTTTAGAACCCAATCTAGAGGCTCTGCTTTATTGTCTAAGTAGGGTAATGTTGTAGAAGACTAATTGGACGTTGGTTGAATTAATTGCACATCAATTAGGAGGAAAGGGCTTGTAATACTCATGGCAGAGAAGTGAGTAGATCCTTTAAGTATCATGATGGAATGTACTATGAGTTTCAGGAATTAATATTATCAGTATTTGGGTAATATCTGTATAATCTATTACAACATGACCTAAATCAAGCACTTGGGGTTAGATACAGGTATACTAATTTCCTCCCCAAAATTAGTGCTTCTCACTAGAAATGTATTGAAACAGCCACTTAAAATGTATGAGTTATTTCTTTTAAAAATGTAGCCTTAAACATTAAAAGGTTCAGCTCAGGAGATCAGATATTCGTTTTTTTCTTAAAACTTTCTAACGAAACACTCATTGTGGTATTACCAGTTATTGAATTTGTGACTTTTTTATACTAGCTGAAATTTCCAATAAGTGTGAATTTTTTTAAAAAGTCAGTGAACGGTGTGAAAATGCCAGTCCCATTTGCTTCAGGCAAATTATAGGATTTATATTTATCCAGAATTGTTTCATGGTCTCAGAGATGTTTGGGATTTAAACAGATTTAGTCTGACTCTGCTATTTTTCTCTAGTAGTTAGGGGTTATTTTAAAATTGCATATTTTTTTCCTCTTGGGAATCTTTTCTCATTTACTTAGCCCAGAATTTAATGTCTTAATCATTTCTTATTTGCCTTAACTCTATTGTGATAACATTTCTTCTCATGGTTTCAGAAGTGTTTATGCTCCCTCTATGAGACAGCACTGCCTCTCACGTTTCCTCTTAATCTTTTGTTTTTGTTTTGGTGGTTGGTATTTTTTATTTTTATTTTTTTTTACTAGTGCTTGTACCATGCCAGAATAGCCCTTAATGGTTAAAAGCAAAGTGTTCACTTAATCCTCATCTTTTCAATTATAATACAAATTTCATTTTGAAGCTGACATTTAAACTGACATTGTTGTGTTTTGTTTTGCTTTGCTTTCTTGCTTTGCATGTGAATTGGCATATGTCATTATCCTATAATTCTTGATAAATTTTTCATAATTATCTAAGGGAATCAACCGTAACTTTTGAAGTCTAATTATGTCCTTGTGATGTCTCCAGTAACCCTGTAGGCCCAGGCCAAGAACTGATGTTGATTTTCACATTATTAATCAGTGCCATTTATTATTTTATGCTGTACTATCTGGTTCATATAATGCTACCCTTCATATACAAAGAAAACCCATCATCAATTTGACTCATTCTTAAACTAGTTCTTCCTGTAGTTGTCATGAATTTATTTAGATCCATCTGCATTCTCTTACCTTGTGGCTAACAGGACAGTAACTAGACAGACTTAGTAGCCCATCATTGAGTTAAATCAACACTGATTACATTCTCCCTGTATAAAGGCCCTGGGAAACCCTTCTCTCCTTGGCCTGTGAGCCCTGCAAGCCCTAGCACCATCCCCTAGAGCTTAAGGCTTAAACTAGTTCGTAGAAAGATAGATTTGCTGGCTAATTTTAGACACTGATGTGCTTTTCTTGTTCTAAGAAATTATTGTAATTTCAAATAGGGTCAAAAAAGCAGGTCTGTGTGTAAGTCTGTTACTCTCTGTCCCCTCTTCGTGCCCTGAACCCTTGCCCAGTTTATTCAGCAAATATGTATTGGGTCTCTGTCCTATATGATATTGCTTCTAGAAGTACCAATACTTCTGACCAATTGCTTATTCATGCATTCACCTCTAAATACCTCCTTTTTATAGGACTCTACTTTTGTGGAGAACATTCACAGCCATTATCTTTTACATTTTCCAGACAATTCCATTGTATACGGATATGTAGTTGACACTTCTGAGATGAGAAACAACCCCAAAAGGATGAAATGACTCTCCCAAAGTAGCAAAGCTTAGAAGTGTTAAGAGCCCGGCTTTTCTTTCTGCCATATCTCAGCTGCCCTGTTCTTAATCTATTAGGGAAACTTCAGCCTGAAGACAAGTAACTCAAATACAAGGGAATGGTATGAATTGCTGAGGGATCTCAGCATATACCTCAGGGAAGGTTTCCTGGTGGAGATTTCCTGAGTTGGGCCTTAAAGAGTATGTGAGATTTTAATAGGCACAGATGCAGACATGTAGTTTGAGACGAAGTTTTGCCTTTCTCACTTTTCTTTAAGTGCCCTATTTATCTTGCTTTTATAAAGGGAGAACTTCCTTTGACAAATGCATCATGATTTGAAAGCATATCTGAATTGAAAATTTCGTCTAAAAGTGCTTATTAAGAAGCAAAGCTTTAAACTCAGGACTATAAGCTTGAAGGGCATTATTTTTTGAGATAGGGTCTCGCTCTGTCACCTAGGCTGGAGTTCAGTGGCACGATCTCTGCTCACTGCAGCCTCGACCTCCTGGGCTCAAGTGATCCTCCCATCCCAGTCCCCCGCCCCTAGTAGCTGAGACTGCAGGTGCGTGCCACCACGCCCAGCTAATTTTTGTATTTTTTTGTAGAGATGGGGTTTCACCATGTTGCCCAGGCTGGCCTCAAACTCCTGGACTCCAGCAATCCACCCGCCTTAGCCTCCCAAAGTGCTGGGATTACAGGCGTGAGCCACTGGGCCCGCTGTCCTTGAAGAGTATTCTCTCTTCACTCTCCACTCTCCACTCTCCACTGTAACCAGTGGTGGTGCTTTGAAAGAAATTGATCCATCCTACAGGATACATCTGTCAAAAGTGTATCAAAATGTTTTTCTATCTTAAATAATTTAACTCAGAATATAATAATGTAAGTATTTTGACATGAAAATTTACATACTGTGATATATCCACTTATCTTAAAACAGACGTCTTTAACTATAAAGAAAAGGAGTGTGGTAAGACAAAACAAAATAGAAATTGGAATTAAATGGGATGACTGACAGACCAAACTAGTTTTATTTAGACAATAAAAATTAAAGTCCTGTTAGCATTATGACGAAAAAAATGTAAAAATGTTTTACTTAAAGCATGGCTGATTTTTTGTTGTGTTTTGTTTTTTCACTAACACCATGGTGAAAGTTTAAACATGTAAGACCTGTTTATGAAGTAAATGTTTACTGCTGAACTAATTCTTCAAGTTTACTGGTATATTATATATTGCCTTACCAAAAAAAGTCGATGCTGAAAAGTCAGTAAAATCCACAGTAAAAGAAAGCGTCTGAACAGTAGTCTGTCTTGGGAAATTATTCAACAGAGTGCACTCTGGTCTCTGTTAGTGAAGGCTTTATCACTTTTAACAAATAAGCCGCAGTAAATTTATCAGTATGCTACAAAGAAATTTTCAAAATAATTAAGACTAAACTACACTTGTCAAAATAAATGAATGAAATACAATTTTGAATCATCTTTCTTCACTTATTGCTCATTTGCATAATTCAGTAACTTACACAGGAGTCTTTCAGTCATTGGTGTGAATTAGCAAGGTTCTGCTATTCCTTGTTGTACGGCAGGAATTACCCTACCATGTAATTAGCTATTCCAGACATGGACTAACGGGAAATACCAAAGGGCACAGCAAAATCTAAAGAGGCAAGGCAGGGAATCTAAAGACAAGAGACAATCAAAGACACCCAACAAACTCAAGCTGGTAGACCACAGGGAATTTTGAATGAAGCCTCTTAATTTATTTTGAGAATAAGAAATCAGTAGTATGAGAGAAATCTCAACAAGATTAGCTGACTAAGCCTACTTAAAAAAAATATCTCTATAGTGCATGGTGCGCCAGGTTAACCACTCCTGTTTGTTAGTCTGTATACAGCTCAACAAATAAGCGGCAAAGCTTTTCATGGGTATATAGTGGCTTTCCATTGAGGTTTTCACTCTTTGAAGGAGGTCATTTATACCAATGAGATCTGTAGATGCAAATTGCTTTCCCTATATGTGAGGGGTCATTCCTTTCACAGCCAGCTTGCTCATCTCTTTTATAAAGGTTTTGTTATTTTTGTACTGCTCCCAAAGGAATGATGAGAATTATGCCCCCCCACCCCCTGTCTAACTTAGCATCCAAATCTTTTCCCTCCAGCTCTGTGAAACTTTTGTGTGTTGATCTTTGGAAACAAAACAAGCTGTTGGCAGCAGCCTTTAACTCTGAATCAGGAAACTTTTTTCCTTCTTTCAACCTGAAATATCATCTCTTTAGATTTGCCTTTCTCGCCTAATTCTAAGGAAATATCTTTTTCATTGCAGCAGAGTGTCACTGTAACATGCTACAGGCATGTGGGAATTCCTGGAAGCAGTGTCCTCAAAATGCCATTTTTAGTTTGGCTCAAATGATGTAAGCTCTCACGAACTAGAGGAATAGAAATGAAGGGATCGATTTAAGGGTTAGCTATGAAAACCTAGCTTCTGATCTCATTACTGAAGTAAAGGGAAAGATAATATTTGTCTTTGCCTAGGCTCTAAGGAATCATACAAACATTCAACGGTTCTAGTTTGTTGTGTTCAGGAGTTTTAGGAAGGAGGAGCTTCAGGCATACCATGTGAATGCTCTGTAAAATGTTTGTTGTTTTGTTCCTTCCTTCTGCTAGCATTTGTTGAACACCAAGGGCATTGGCCTGGGTTTCTCAAAAGCAATATAGGGTAGTGATTAAAAACTCAGTCTCTGGAGTGAGAGTGCCAGGTGCAAATTTTGACTTTCCACCCCTTACTAGATAAGTAACCTTGAAGTACATCTATAAAACAGGAAAAAAATAGCACCTACCTCAAAGGGTTCTAAATTCAGCAGGATGACATGGAAATAGGCTAATATGTAAAACGTCTGGGACATTAAACAGGCAATACGTAAAATGCTTAGGACAGTGCCTGGCACATAGTAAGCATGCAGTAAATGTCAGTTGGTTTTATTACTTCTGAGAATACTTTGTCTAAACGACTATCTATTATAGTACTTAGTGTTACAACTGTATTTGAGTTGGTTTCTGCAGCCTGTCATTGACCATGTTTTGTTCAGATTTGTATCCTCAGCATCTAGCACAACACCAAACATGTAGCAAATGCTCGATTCATTTTTACCAAATGGTTACAGTATGAAAAAAGCATGGTCCCTGTTCTCAAGGAGCTTAAAATATATCTTGATAACTGTGTTTTAGTTTTCTTATCTATTGAAATAGCATCATGTCAGAAGTGTATTAAAAAGAAAACTTTAGTTCTCAGTCTTCCATACTTAATGGAAGAAGTTGAAACACGAATAATCTGCAAGCCAGATTTCTGATTGAGTAGGTCTGGGGTGGGACCCAGGCGGCAGTGTATTTAAAAATCTCCGCAGGTGATTCTGATGCACACCCACAGTGTTGGGAATCTCTGAGTTAGTGAAACTCTTCAAACTTTAATATTGCTTCTTGTCAAATATGCATTAAGTTTGACTTTGATATAGAAAGGGAGACTGGGTGGCATCTAGATAACAATTTAAACAGACAGTAGAAAGGAAAATGAAGTCAAACACAAGAATTATTTCCTAGATAAAGGAAGCATTTATGGTGCTGTATACGCTAATGTAGCATCAAAGATAAAGTGAAGAAAAATAGGCTAGGGAAAAGTAAGCAAGAAGGAACTGTTTTCTGGTAATGAGCAAACTGAAGATGAAATAAATGCATTTCAACAAAATTGGCTATAAAGCACATTATTTTCCCCCATTAACTTGCGTCATGAATGAAGGAATAGGGCTGCTGGGGAGGATGGGGGATCTTTCAAGGAGACTGGATAGGTAACTGGGGAGATATTAAGGTGGAGGCTAACCCAAACGTGGTACTTAGGAGCTTCTGTGGTTTGGATTTCTGAGACCATTCCCACCTCCTGTCCTCTTCTACTTACCTTGACACTCAGCTGACTGGATCCTGGGTAGAGCAGCCTTCCGCAACTTTATAATTTTGCACGTCCTCCAAGCGGTCTGGAACAGGATGGTAGTAGTAGAGGGTTTAGGAGGATATTCCTGTGTCCTGTGCTCATCTCTTGGGGTGCTCATCTCTTGGGGTGCTCATCTTACCTGGGGTGTCCAGGCAGGAGAAATAGCTTGACTGGCTATAGCTGGAGTTATAAAATAGTCTCAGATCACCCCTTTTTGCCTAGAAGGATTAGGACTGCACCTTGTTGGTACCCACAAATTAGACCCTTCTTCACCAGTCCCTGAGCAGGCCTTGACTCCACTATGGCCACATCCTTTGGCTGGTGTGGTTTCCCTGCCTGGGTTAGCCAACCTCAACCCAGTCTCTGTTCATATTCTATTCATACTTTAAGGCCTCCCAGCCATAAGTGATCTCTTTGTCCTCTAAACTCCTGTAGTTCTTAAGCACTGTCCCTCTTACATTATAATTATTTGAGGACAGGGATCATGCTTGATACATTATTTTATGTCTGATGGCAACTTGCTCATGATAGGAGCCTAATAAATGGTATGTTAAATTAATGTTTTCTGTAATAGAGCACTTTCTGACTCCATCCTCTTTTCTCTGCTATTTATTTCCTATTATGTCCTTCAACTGTGTCATAAAAAATTTTCTATCCATGTATGTATACATTCATCAAACATTTAGCCCATACCATCTCCTCATTCCACATGGACTTAATTTCCCACCTTAATCTGTCTACTTTCTGACAATTACTAATAGAGTTGGGCTGTGATATCATGTATCTCCAGAAGATTACATAAATTCCAGCCTAGAAATTTCTTTGTTTAAACCTTTAGGTTATATAAATCAAACTGATGCTCAGTCATATTAGTGGGATTAAGTTTGAAAGTCTAAAATCATACTTCAAATGAGGACTGTCTCAACCCAGGCACACTCCTTGCCCTCCAGAATTTATATACATTTGATAGCAGCTGGTTGTTTTCCCTGCAGATTCTTTTTTTTTTTTTTTTTTTTTTTTTTTTTTTTTTTTTTTGAGACAGAGTCTCACTCTGTTGCCCAGGCTAGAGTGCATTGGCGCAATCACGGCTCACTGCAGCCTTGACTCCCCAGGTTCAGGTGACCCTCCCACTTAAGCCTCCCAAGTAGCTGTGACTACAGGCATGTGCCACCATGCCTGGCTAATTTTTTGTATTTTTTTTTTAGAGACAAGGTTTTGCCATGTTGCTCAAGTTGGTCTGCAACTCCTGAACTGAAGAGATCCGCCTGCCTTGGCCTCCCAAAGTGTTGGGATTACAGGCAGGAGCCACCGCATCCAGCCACCTGCAGATTTTTCTAGTGATTCACAGTTTTAGCTCTCTGCTCCAGATGTGTTATTTGGTTGGCTAGCCTTTAATATATCTTGAAATGTCTGGAGGCCAACTCCAGAAAGCTCTCGTGAAGGTGGGAAGGTGAAGAACCGCTAAGAGACTTTCAGACTGGTTTTCTCTTATCACCCATGTGACTTTCAGTTGAGCAGCATGCAGGCACACGTATTAATGGCAATGTAGGTTTGTAAACAATACTACTAATAGGCTGGGGCTGGGGGAGAAAAATAGCCCACAAGAAATCTGGAGATACCTGTCTTGAGTGTAACCTGCAAGATATACTCTAACAGAGTAATCATTGCACGATATCATTGTGGGAGACTGAGCGAGTTAGAAAATCTATTCCTGGTTTGTCGCTGACTCACTTTGTGGCATGGGCAAACCATTATTACTCTTTGATTTAGTTGTTTTATTTGTTCGAAAAAGGGAAAATAACATGTGTTTAAAAAGCACTCTGAAATTCCTCTGAAAGGAGGTCTATAAGTGCAAAGTACTATTGTTGTTTTTATTATTATTATTAGTGTTCTAGTATGGTTTAGTTTTATGCCATGTAGGTCACAGATGTTTCAATTCTTCCGACTGATGAATTACAAAACACTTCCATCTCATTCTGTTTTATAGCGTTGATAACAGTTTAGCACATCTTTGTTTTAACCCCAGTTAAAGTATATGTCCAAAATAGACCTCATTAATAAAATACAATTACTAAATTAAATATATCTATGCTACTTTCTGTTTTTTTTTTTC